TATTCCTGAGAAGATTAAAAATCACGTAAACAAATGGGAAAATGTACCTTTTTCAGTGGTCAGAAGACTTCCTATTTTTAATATGTCAATTACCCACAAATTTATCTACAGATTCAAAAGAATCCTAATTGAAATCCCAACGGAATTTTTTTTAGACATTGATAAACTGATTTTAAAGTTTCTGTAGAAATTCAAAGGACCTAGAAGAACCAACTTTGTAAATGAACATTGTTAAAGAACTAATACAGCCTAATTTCTAGGTTTATTTTAAAGTTAAAGTAATCAACAGAGGGTGAAATTTGTGTGAGAGAAAAATCTGGAAGACAAAAGAGTGCCAAGAAATTGACCCACAAAAAAATATACACAGCTGATATTCTACAAATTTCCAAAGGTAATTCAGTGGAGAAAATATAGTCTTTACTGAAATTACCAGATATACACAGGCAATAGACACATTTTTTTAAAAAGTACTTTGATCTATATCGTGTGCTGTTTACAAATCTTTAAACAAATTTAAATTTAAAAAAATCTTTGTGACCTTTGGATAGGCAAAGTTTTCACAGATACATCAAAAGAAGCACAATCTGTAAAAGAGCAAATTAATAAATTGGACTTCATCAAATAAAAAAAAACTTCTCTTTGATAGACACTGTTAAGACAATGAAAGGGAAAAGCCAACGATGAAGAGAAAAATTTGCAAATCATATAGATGATAACGGACTTAGATGTAGAACAGAACAAGAATTTTCAAAACTAAATATGATATCCAGCAACACAATTTAAAAATGGGGGAAAAATCCACAGAAACTTCAACCAAGGAGAGATAAGGATGGCAAATAAGCAAATATAGAGATGTTCAATATCAGTAGTCATTAGGAAACGCAAATGAAACCCAGAATGAGATTCTACTACACACCTGTTAGAATCTGGGCTGCGCAGGTGGCATCAGCGCTGCTCCGCCTCCAGGAAGGAACCTGGGCTGCGCGTGGCTGGCGGTCTCCTAGCGACTAGAGCGTCAGGGATCAGGAACCGCGGAAACTGGAGAGGTGGCACCCCAGCGAGGGCCACCATGGGGGACCAGAGGCCGCAGGACCGGCCCAGTTCCCCGGGCATGGACTCCACGCCCTGGTACTGTGACAAACCGCCTTCCAAGTACTTCGCGAAGCGCAAGCACAGGCGCCTGAGGTTCCCGCCTGTGGACACCCAGAACTGGGTATTTGTGACGGAGGGCATGGACGACTTCCGCTACGGCTGTCAGTCTCCTGAAGATACGCTTGTTTGTCGCCGTGACGAGTTTTTACTCCCCAAAATATCTCTCAGAGGTCCCCAAGCTGACCCCAAAAGCAGGAAGAAAAAGCTGCTCAAGAAAGCGGCCCTGTTTTCCAAGCTCTCGCCAGCACAGCCAGCACGGAAGGCGTTCGTAGAGGAAGTGGAAGCCCAGCTGATGACCAAGCATCCCTTGGCCATGTACCCCAATCTGGGAGAAGATATGCCTCCAGATCTCCTACTACAGGTACTGAAACCGCTGGACCCTGAGAGGAAGCTGGAGGACGCAGGCTCTTGTGAGGGCCAGGAGAAGACAACTGACGAACCCACGGAGCCTGGTAAATACCCCTGTGGGGAATTCTCCCCTCGGCCTCCCGAGACTCGGGTGTCCTGTCTCCCCCCGGAGCCTCCCAAGACTCCGGTGTCCAGTCTCCGCCCGGAGCCTCCAGAGACTGGAGTGTCCCATCTCCGCCCACAGCCTCCCAAGACTCAGGTGTCCAGTCTCCACCTGGAGCCTCCAGAGACTGGAGTGTCCCATCTCCGCCCAGAGCCTCCCAAGACTCAGGTGTCCAGTCTCCACCTGGAGCCTCCCGAGACTGGAGTGTCCCATCTCTACCTGGAGCCTCCTGGGACTGGAGTGTCTCATCTCTGCCCAGAGCCTCCCAAGACTCGCGTATCTCATCTCCATCGGGAGCCTCCTGAGACTGGAGTGCCTGATCTCTGCCTGGAGCCTCCCAAGTCACGCGTATCTCATCTCCGCCCAGAGCCTTCTGAGACTGGAGTGTCCCATCTCCACCCAGAGCCTCCCAAGACTCTGGTGTCCAGTCTCCACCCAGAGCCTCCCGAGACTGGAGTGTCCCATCTCTGCCCGGAACCTCCAGAGACTCGCGTATCTCCTCTCCGCCAGCTGCCTCCCGAGGCTGGAGTGTCCCATCTCTGCCCGGAACCTCCCAAGACTCGCGTACCTCCTCTCCGCCCAGAGACCCCCAAGAATGGAGTGTCTCCTCTCTTCCCGGAGCCTCCCAAGACTCGCATATCTAATCTCCGCTCGGAGCCTCCCAAGATTGGAGTGTCCCATCTCTGCCTGGAGCCTCCCAAGACTCGCGGATCTCATCTCCGCCCGGAACCTCCTGAGACTGGAGTGTCCCATCTCCGCCCAGAGCCTCCCAAGACTCGGGTGTCCAGTCTCCACCTGGAGCCTCCTGAGACTGGAGTGTCCCATCTCTGCCCGGAGCCTCCAGAGAAGGACGTATCTCATCTCCGCCCAGAGCCTCCCGACACTGGAGTGTCCCATCTCTGCCCAGAGCCCCCCAAGACACGCGTATCTCATCTCCGCCCAGAGCCTTCTGAGACTGGAGTGTCCCATCTCCGCCCAGAGCCTCCCAAGATTCTGGTGTCCAGTCTCCACCAGGCACCTCCTGAGAGTAGCGTATCTCATCTCCGCCCAGAGCCTCCTGAGACTGGAGTGTCCCATCTCCGCCCAGAGCCTCCCAAGACTCGGATGTACAGTCTCCGCCCGGAGCCTCCCGATACTGGAGTGTCCCATCTCTGCCCAGAGCCTCCCAAGACTCGGGTGTCCAGTCTCCCCCCGGAGCCCCCCGAGACTGGAGTGTCCCATCTCTGCCCGGAGCCTCCAGAGACTCGCGTATCTCATCTCCGCCCAGAGCCTCCTGAGACTGGAGTGTCCCATCTCCGCCCAGAGCCTCCCAAGACTCGGATGTACAGTCTCCGCCCGGAGCCTCCCAATACTGGAGTGTCCCATCTCTGCCCAGAGCCTCCCAAGACTCGGGTGTCCAGTCTCCCCCCGGAGCCCCCCGAGACTGGAGTGTCCCATCTCTGCCCGGAGCCTCCAGAGACTCGCGTATCTCATCTCCGCCCAGAGCCTCCTGAGACTGGAGTGTCCCGTCTCCACCCAGAGCCTCCCAAGACTCGGGTGTCCAGTCTCCACGCGGAGCCTCCTGAGAGTCGCGTATCTCATCTCTGCCCGGAGCCTCCTGAGACTGGAGTGTCCCATCTCCGCCCAGAGCCTCCCAAGCCTCGGGTTTCCAGTCTCCGCCCAGAGCCTCTTGAGACTCGCGTATCTCATCTCCGCCCGGAGCCTCCTGAGACTGGAGTGTCCCATCTCCACCCAGAGCTTCCCAAGCCTCGGGTATCCAGTCTCCACCTGGAGCCTCCCAAGACTCGTCGAGTGTCCAGTCTCCGCCTGGAGCCTCCCAAGACTGGTCGGGTGTCCAGTCTCTGCCCGGAGCCTACCAAGACCGGAGCGTCCCATCTAAAAGAACTGTTTCAGGAAGGTACATCAAGCACAATGGAGTGTGTTTCTGACTCTCTTCAACGTAGACACACATCGAGAAAACTCCGTGACTTCAAGTGGGCTGGAGACCTAGGAGTTAATGAAGAATCCATCAGCAGTCTGTTTGACTTTACCCCTGAGTGCAGAGCAACCTATCAAGACCAAAAGAATAAGAAGGCAAACGAGTGTTCCTCAGGGCTGAAGTACAGCATGGAGCTAGACGAAATGGATGAGGTCAAATTCTTCTCACAGGAAAAAGACTTGGACGGGAAAATCCAGAATGCACCAAATTCTCATAGTGCACAGCATGTGAAGATGGGGTATGGAGCATGGTACCTCAAGCCTAAGTTGGGGAAAAAGCTAAGAAGTGATGAACCTTTGATTGACCCCAAGCTCGTACTTGAAAAGCCTGATGAACCCGACATTCTTGACGGTCTTTATGGACCAATCGCCTTTAAGGATTTCATTCTAAGCAAGGGCTATGAAATGCCTGGCATCATTCAAAGGCTGTTTGCCAGGAGGGGATGGACTTATGACTCTGTTAAGACTCCTATTCAACGTGCAATGCAAGTTTACAAGTACAAAGAAGACGTCACAGATGCATCGGAAGAAGATTAGATGGTTTTGAATTTACTAGTTAATTGGGTATTTCTTGCTCTCATTTTAAACATCAGTCAGAATTTATGATGACTGGCCCCAGGAATGTACAACGTTGGCAACATCTGTAAATTCAATACCTAATGTTTATAAATATTTCTTAATGACCTGCTTTGGCTTCATTACTTCATATATTTTA